CAGGCACGCGCCACCACACCCGGCTCATTTTTGTATTTTTAGTAGAGTTGGGGTTTCGCCATGTTGGCCAAGCTGGTCTCAAATTCTTGACCTCAGGTGTTCCCTCCGCCTCAGCCTCCCAAAGTGCTGGGATTACAAGCGTGAGCCACCGCGCCCAGCCGAAACTGGATTTTAATCTCTCTTCCGCCAATTACTAGCTGTGACCTTGGCCACCCAACTGGTCTGAACTTCAGTTGCTGCGTCTGTAAAGAGGAGATGCGAATGTCTTTCTCACAGGGTGCTTTAGATTTAAATGATTTAAAAGATTTAAATGAGCTAACACATATAAAAATAGTTATCACAGTGCCTGGCCTATATTAAGTGCTCAAATCCATTCACTAAACAAATATCTACCGCACGCTTACTAACATCCAGCACCATGCCACCTGCTGGCTATGCTGAATGAACATGGTTCTGCCCTTGCGGAGTTTAATAGAGGAAACAAGCAACTAAACAAATGCAAAATTACAGATTGCGACGGGGCTAAGGAGTCAAGGGAAGACCTGAGGTGACATTTAGACTGACACATTAAGATGGAGACATAATGCAAAGGTCTGGGCGAGGAGTGGTCCAGGCAAAAGAAACGCTGGAGACAGACAACATCTGGACGTTGTTGCTGTGATTACCAGTCGAGTCACAAGGAACTGGACGGGGTAAGGAGGCCAGCGATCTAGCTGGGGTCAGAGATTATGGGAAGAATCAGTAGTAGAGGAGGGCAGATGAGGACTAGAGAGCGGCCGCAAGACACGCCGTGAGGACCTGGGCCACTCCTTACCCGCCTGGGGCAGGAGACCCCCTCGCAGCATCCCCGCCACGGCCGCAGCCATCTCCACCGGAAGAATGGACGGAAGCCGAGTGGAGACGGAAAGAGCTAAGGATTGTGGGGTAGCGAACCCCGGGGCCGGAAGCAGTGGGCGTACCCGCCGGCTGTAGCCGTAAGACGCATGCGCTAGGCCGGGCCAACGGAGCCCGCCTTTACCTCCCCACTCGGCGTCCAGTCTCTTAGCAACGACTCCGGCTTCCTAGGAACTGCTCCTTTCTCAACCATTCCTGCCCACAACACCCCAGCTTGCTGCCAGCAAAGCCCCTCCACACCCCTCAAACTCCAGACCCTTCACATCAATTTACTGTTTTCTTCGACCTCACCCCAGCAATTTTCTCTGAATCAACCCCCTTTCCTCCTCTCCTAAGTCTCTGAGTTTCTCTCTCCTCCTGCCATCCTGAGTTCTGCCATCCTTAGGGGCCGCCAAGACCTCTCTTTTCGTTCCTCTCCCGCCTCAGACCAGCAGCCTTTTATTTTAGATCATGTCTGGAGGTGAGTAGGGAGGTGGGACGGTGGGTAGAGCAGAAGTGTCACAGTTGGACTCATCTTTTCACAGGGAAGTCAGCCCAGGGTCCAGAGGAAGGGGGCGTCTGCATCACTGAAGCCCTTATCACTAAGCGGAACTTGACTTTCCCTGAAGATGGGGAACTGTCAGAGAAGATGTGAGTGCATGGGGGAGAAAAGGGGTGCTAGATCTAACACCACCCTTACTGACTCTTTTCCCAGGTTTCACACTCTTGATGAACTGCAGACTGTCCGCCTGGACCGGGAGGGGATTACTACTATCAGGAACTTAGAAGGCCTCCAGAATCTTCACAGTCTCTATCTGCAAGGGGTAACTTCTTTCTCCACCCTTCCCCTCCCCTTCTTGGTTTCCCCACTTCGGTTTCTTCTTGCAGAATAAGATCCAGCAAATTGAGAACCTGGCTTGCATCCCCTCCTTGCGGTATGTGGTGCCAGGGCTCAGGCAGGGGAAGACTCTGCCTCTGTACCCCTTCCTTCCCCTACAGCTTCCTGTCTCTGGCAGGAAACCAAATCAGGCAGGTGGAAAACCTCCTCGACCTCCCATGCCTCCAGTTTCTGGACCTTTCTGAGAACCTGATAGAAACATTGAAGCTGGGTAGGAACCCACTCGCCCTGGCTCACCAAACAAACCCCATTTCCTCTCTCTTTGCTGTGTGCAGATGAGTTCCCCCAGAGCCTTCTCATCCTCAACCTGTCTGGAAACAGCTGCACCAACCAGGATGGCTACCGGTAAGGAGTGGAGGGTGGGAAGAAAGGTCATGCCTGGGTAACCTCTGCTCCTTCTGCTCTGCAGCGAGCTGGTGACAGAAGCCCTGCCACTTCTCCTGGACCTGGACGGGCAGCCTGTGGTGGAGCGCTGGATTTCGGATGAGGAGGATGAAGCCTCAAGCGATGAGGAGTTCCCAGAGCTGAGTGGCCCATTCTGCTCAGAACGAGGTGACCCTGCTTTCCAAGGTTTTCAGCCTCCCACCCTGTACCCTCCACCCCCGGCCCCTCCCAGGCTTCCTCAAGGAGCTGGAGCAGGAGCTGAGCAGGCACAGGGAGCACCGGCAACAGACGGCCCTGACAGAGCACCTGCTGAGGATGGAGATGCAGCCCACCCTCACCGACCTGCCCCTGCTACCTGGGGTGCCCATGGCTGGGGACAGCAGCCCTTCTGCCACTCCTGCGCAAGGGGAGGAGACAGTCCCTGAGGCCGTCTCCTCACCCCAGGCCTCCTCTCCCACCAAGAAACCATGCAGTCTGATTCCCAGGGGCCACCAAAGCTCTTTCTGGGGAAGGAAGGGGGCACGAGCAGCCACAGCCCCCAAGGCCTCTGTGGCTGAGGCCCCCAGCACAACCAAAACTACGGCCAAGAGAAGCAAGAAATGATTCTCTGTCAACCTTTCTCTACTAGTGGAGAGGAGTGGGGCCTGCCCCTCTTCTCAGACCTCTGACCTGTGACAGAAGCCCATCCCCAGTAAAGTGTCTCTAGGCCCTGAGTATGCTTTTCATGTCACTTGGGGTATCTCAGGGGAAGAAACCAGTGAAAGCTCCAGGAAACAAAATACAGAGCTCAGTGAGCCACCTGATTCTAAAGAGCGAGTCTGGAATCTTTCGGGAGCTACCCACAGGGCAGGCATGCCTCAGGCCCCCGCTGGCTTCCTGGCTCCCACTTGGGCAGGAAGCGGGCACCACCTCATGGAAGAGGCATGCCATCTCACTGCCACCCCTAGCGAGTGCCCTTCCCCGGTCCAAGCCAAGGACCAAGGAGCTGTGGTCCTAGTCATCCCCAACAGCAGCCAGCTCCTGTCCCCTCCCTGTCCTCCTGCCCAGTCCCCATCACTCACCCACTCATAGGAATGAGTACACAACCACAGGCCCCGCAGCCAGCCCACAGCTGCCTTTGGGCCTCACTTGGCTCTCCCACCCCCACTGGTCCTGGGATAAAGTTCACTGAAGAGAAAATAAAGCACATTTATTAAGGCAAAGGCCAAGCTGGCCGCTCAGAACATGGCCAAGG